CTAGGCGACAGATCCAGACTCCGTCTCAAAAAAAAAAAAAAAAAGGCCGGGCGCAGTGGCTCACACCTGTAATCCCAGCACTTTGGGAGGCCAAGGCGGGTGGATCACAAGGTCAGGAGATCGAGACCATCCTGGCTAACACAGTGAAACCCCGTCTCTACTAAAAATACAAAAATTAGCCAGGTGTGGTGGCGGGCGCCTGTAGTCCCAGCTACTCGGGAGGCTGAGGCAGGAGAATGGCGTGAACCCGGGAGGCGGAGCCTGCAGTAAGCCGAGATCGCGCCACTGCACTCCAGCCTGGGAGACAGAGCGAGACTCCGTCTCAAAAAAAAAAAAAAAAAAAAAAAAAGAAAAGAAAAGGAAAGAAAGAAAAGAAATCCTAAAACGCAAATTCCACCAGAGAACCCTGCCTTCTTCTCATCCCTCTGATCTACCCCCTGCCCCCACCCAGCCTGGAGCGCGTGGGCGCCGTCTCCCCCTCCCTGGGCCCCTCTGTCCACCCCCTTCAGCCTTCAGTGTTCTCGGTCACAAGCGGTGATGTCCACTGCAGCCCGCACACCTGCTCCCGCGGGGCCGGGACCCCTGACCCCTGACCCCTGCAGCGCTGCGCCCCGCCCTCCCTCGTGCGCGGCCCGGACCCCGCCACCCTGCAGGATTGCGCCTACTCCGACTGCCCCTTCCCTATCGTCCCACCCTGCGCGCCCAACCCACCGGCGACACCCGGCCGCGCCCCCGCCCCGGTCCGTGTGACTCGGCGCCCGGAAAGACGATACCAGCCCCGGGAGGGGGGCGCTCCCTCCCGACACCAGCGCTGGGCGCGGAGACCCAGCCTGCGGCGAGTGGTGGCCAGGTTCCCCGCCCCGCGCCCCGCCCCGCGCCCCGCCCCGCGCGTCCCTTCTTGCGGGGCCACCGCGACCCCGCAGGGGACTCCGAAGCCAAAGTGCCTCCTCCCCGCCCCTTGGTTCCGCCCGCGCGTCACGTGACCCCAGCGCCTACTTGGGCTGAGGAGCCGCCGCGTCCCCTCGCCGAGTCCCCTCGCCAGATTCCCTCCGTCGCCGCCAAGATGATGTGCGGGGCGCCCTCCGCCACGCAGCCGGCCACCGCCGAGACCCAGCACATCGCCGACCAGGTGGGTGGGCCGCGGGGACGGGGCCGGCCCGGTGAGACATCCTCATTCTGTCCCTTCTGTCTAGGTGAGGTCCCAGCTTGAAGAGAAAGAAAACAAGAAGTTCCCTGTGTTTAAGGCCGTGTCATTCAAGAGCCAGGTGGTCGCGGGGACAAACTACTTCATCAAGGTAGAGTGTGGGCCTCAGGAGGGCCTGCCCCGCAGAGGCTTCGCTCACTCCGCTCTCTTCCCAGGTGCACGTCGGCGACGAGGACTTCGTACACCTGCGAGTGTTCCAATCTCTCCCTCATGAAAACAAGCCCTTGACCTTATCTAACTACCAGACCAACAAAGCCAAGCATGATGAGCTGACCTATTTCTGATCCTGACTTTGGACAAGGCCCTTCAGCCAGAAGACTGACAAAGTCATCCTCCGTCTACCAGAGCGTGCACTTGTGATCCTAAAATAAGCTTCATCTCCGGGCTGTGCCCCTTGGGGTGGAAGGGGCAGGATTCTGCAGCTGCTTTTGCATTTCTCTTCCTAAATTTCATTGTGTTGATTTCTTTCCTTCCCAATAGGTGATCTTAATTACTTTCAGAATATTTTCAAAATAGATATATTTTTAAAATCCTTACAGATTGCCTCCTTTGTTTTAGACTTTTTTCT